ATTGTAAAGTCGCTAACTGAATTAAATACTTCCCTCAGAAACAAAGATTGTTTCTTGGATATTGTAGTTAATTTTAAGTGAACAGTTATTTACATACTAGTTCTTTGTTAACTTTGGACTCTTGGCGTTACACAAAAGTAAAACACGTCTTTTGGCTTTCGTGTAGCACACTCAGAATATTTTCAGTAACCCCCAAAATATATTCAGTGTTTAATCCTCCAATTCCTTCATGCATGTCCTCTTCATTTTCACCAAACCCAGCAGGATTCGTGACTCTCCCTCACAGAAACGTTCCCTTTCTGCTCAGAGTAGGTACTGATTTTGTCTCCTGCTTCCTCAGTCTGTATGAATGGACAGCAGCAACGGAAAGAAAAGAGGGTAGGTAAAGGGAGGTGGAGATATAAGGGGGACTGGAGCGCGATGGAGAGACCAGACTCTGCTCAAAGCTAAAATTTACTCGGGCAGGGAATACTTAACATACAATTCCCATTACCAAAACAATATGAATGAAGAAGAACTGAAGAGGTAATGAGAAATGACAGATGCCGCCACACCCTAGATTGGCTCAGGTCCCTACAACCATGACTACCATGCCCTGGCCCAGTGGGAAGAAAGCTGCTTAAAGAAATGACAAGCACAGAAGACCGGGGAGCCAAAAGGTGCCCAAGTCCGTTCCCATCCCCACCAGCGCAGGCTGACACAAGCGAAGGCTGTAGAGCCCATTGTGTGAAAGAAGCCCAGGCGGGGAAGCGTGTGCCCCCTTCCCACTTTGCCCATCCCTGGCCCTCGCCTTCGCAGGGGGCACTGGGAGCAGAGCGAGCCTCGGCAGCCCGGGAGCGGCTCTGGGGGAGACGAGTGTATCCGCGGGCGCGTGTGCGTGAGGAGGAGAGCAAAGACGTGATTACTTCAGAATTTATTTAAGGGCCGGTGGAAACCACTGCAGCAGCTTCCAGGGGAAGCCCTTGTTCCAGAGGAAGAGGAGGTGGTGGCTGCCAAGGAGGAGGAGGGGAGGAGACGGAGGAGGAGGAGTAGCAGCCACCGCACGAGGCAAGTGAGGAGAGAAGATGCTGTAGCGTCCTCACCGGCTGCCAGCAGGTTGGTTCTTCCGGCCAATTGAAGCAAGCAAATGTCTGAGCTGCCTTTCTCCTCCCGTTGCTAGGGAAATGGTCCAGGAGTGCTGGGTGTGAGCCTCCCTTCTCCTCAAGCCGGAGACTGCGGTTGTCATTGATCAATTGAAGAAGCAAGGACCCGAAATCACAGACATTAGGTACAGAAGCTGTCTTTGAGTTTTACTGTCTCACTAAGACTCCTTCCCACTTACTTTCTTTAAGCAATGATGTGTGAAGTGATGCCCACGATTAATGAGGACACCCCAATGAGCCAAAGGGGGTCCCAAAGCAGTGGCTCGGACTCAGACTCCCATTTTGAGCAGCTGATGGTGAATATGCTAGATGAAAGGGATCGTCTTCTAGACACCCTTCGGGAGACCCAGGAAAGCCTCTCACTTGCCCAGCAAAGACTTCAGGATGTCATCTATGACCGAGACTCACTCCAGAGACAGCTCAATTCAGCCCTGCCACAGGTATGCTTCCTGGTAGCCTTTGTTTCTCCTATCACTTTACAATCAACACCTCTCCCCTTTTCAGGATATCGAATCCCTAACAGGAGGGCTGGCTGGTTCTAAGGGGGCTGATCCACCGGTAAGTTAGATTCTTCATTAAATTTAACTATTTATTTCTTCAAATATTTTTATTACTTTTCCAGGAATTTGCTGCACTGACAAAAGAATTAAATGCCTGCAGGGAACAACTTCTAGAAAAGGAAGAAGAAATCTCTGAACTTAAAGCTGAAAGAAACAACACAAGAGTAAGTGTAAAGCAGCCTTTTTGGAATTAATTAAGATAATTGCATTTTCTGTTAAACCCAATAGCTATTACTGGAGCATTTGGAGTGCCTTGTGTCACGACATGAAAGATCACTAAGAATGACGGTGGTAAAACGGCAAGCCCAGTCTCCCTCAGGAGTATCCAGTGAAGTTGAAGTTCTCAAGGCACTGAAATCTTTGTTTGAGCACCACAAGGCCTTGGATGAAAAGGTATAGTATGGAAAAAGAGTTCAAGCTTAACTCATTACTGCACATATTTTGATTTTTCTTCTAGGTAAGGGAGCGACTGAGGGTTTCTTTAGAAAGAGTCTCTGCACTGGAAGAAGAACTAGCTGCTGCTAATCAGGAGGTAACCTGCCACACTTTCTCCTCTTTTGAGGTGACTTTAAAGGCATAGTGCTTTTATTTTGCAGATTGTTGCCTTGCGTGAACAAAATGTTCATATACAAAGAAAAATGGCATCAAGCGAGGGATCCACAGAGTCAGAACATCTTGAAGGGATGGAACCTGGACAGAAAGTCCATGAGAAGGTATGACACACCCCACATGCTCTTACATGGAACTTAAGTGCCATTTCTTTTTCTATTTCTGCAGCGTTTGTCCAATGGTTCTATAGACTCAACCGATGAAACTAGTCAAATAGTTGAACTACAAGAATTGCTTGAAAAGCAAAACTATGAAATGGCCCAGATGAAAGAACGTTTAGCAGCCCTTTCTTCCCGAGTGGGAGAGGTGGAACAGGAAGCAGAGACAGCAAGAAAGGATCTCATTAAAACAGAAGAAATGAACACCAAGTATCAAAGGGACATTAGGGAGGTAAGTGATTCATGCCACTTTCAGTCTTTGATGATTTGCTTTTTCTAAATTATTTTAATTGTAGGCCATGGCACAAAAGGAAGATATGGAAGAAAGAATTACAACCCTTGAAAAGCGTTACCTCAGTGCTCAGAGAGAATCTACCTCCATACATGACATGAATGATAAACTAGAAAATGAGTTAGCAAATAAAGAAGCTATCCTGCGGCAGGTTCAGTATCTCTGTCTTGGTTTTCTTCTGGTTTTAAGTGTCTCTGCTCCCATTCCCATTTCAGATGGAAGAGAAAAACAGACAGTTACAAGAACGTCTTGAGCTAGCTGAACAAAAGTTGCAGCAGACCATGAGAAAGGCTGAAACCTTGCCTGAAGTAGAGGCTGAACTGGCTCAGAGAATTGCAGCCCTAACCAAGGTACTGCACTAGAACAACTGGTCAACCTAGATATTTCAGGTGTATTCTTCATATTTCTTAACAGGCTGAAGAGAGACATGGAAATATTGAAGAACGTATGAGACATTTAGAGGGTCAACTTGAAGAGAAGAATCAAGAACTTCAAAGAGTATGTATATTAAGAACTATTACCCCCCAATCATGGATTTTTATGTCATTTTTTAAAATGTAAGGCTAGGCAAAGAGAGAAAATGAATGAGGAGCATAACAAGAGATTATCGGATACGGTTGATAGACTTCTGACTGAATCCAATGAACGCCTACAACTACACTTAAAGGAAAGAATGGCTGCTCTAGAAGAAAAGGTAAAACGATAGAAGGGTAAAATCACATGAATATTAATTATTTCTGCTATTTTCTTTTCTTTAGAATGTTTTAATTCAAGAATCAGAAACTTTCAGAAAGAATCTTGAAGAATCTTTACATGATAAGGTATAATGGAAACTTATGTTTTGGGCCCATTTGGCATCTGAGTAACACTGTTTTGATTTTTTAGGAAAGATTAGCAGAAGAAATTGAAAAGCTGAGATCTGAACTTGACCAATTGAAAATGAGAACTGGCTCTTTAATTGAACCCACAATACCAAGGTAACATTAAACTAAAAGCTTATCTATAATTCTTGGATTATTTTATATTTTTCCTTTTTTCCAGAACTCATCTAGACACCTCAGCTGAGTTGCGGTACTCAGTGGGATCCCTAGTGGACAGCCAGTCTGATTACAGAACAACTAAAGTAATAAGAAGACCAAGGAGAGGCCGCATGGGTGTGCGAAGAGATGAGCCAAAGGTTAATCTTTTAACTTCAACTCTTCTCTAGTTAAATATTCTGCATTTTTTCATTCACCATTCAGGTGAAATCTCTTGGGGATCACGAGTGGAATAGAACTCAACAGATTGGAGTACTAAGCAGCCACCCTTTTGAAAGTGACACTGAAATGTCTGATATTGATGATGATGACAGAGAAACAATTTTTAGCTCAATGGATCTTCTCTCTCCAAGTGGTCATTCCGATGCCCAGACGCTAGCCATGATGCTTCAGGAACAATTGGATGCCATCAACAAAGAAATCAGGTAACTTCAATTAGTACTGATGATTTCAAGAATATATGGATCATAATTAAACTGTATCTTTCAGGCTAATTCAGGAAGAAAAAGAATCTACAGAGTTGCGTGCTGAAGAAATTGAAAATAGAGTGGCTAGTGTGAGCCTCGAAGGCCTGAATTTGGCAAGGGTCCACCCAGGTACCTCCATTACTGCCTCTGTTACAGCTTCATCGCTGGCCAGTTCATCTCCCCCCAGTGGACACTCAACTCCAAAGCTCACCCCTCGAAGCCCTGCCAGGGAAATGGATCGGATGGGAGTCATGACACTGGTATGGTGATGTGTCCAGAGAACCTTTGCCTCGTGTTTTATGTTTTTATTACTGCCAATCACAGCCAAGTGATCTGAGGAAACATCGGAGAAAGGTACAGTAAATAACTTTTACATCATTACGAATGGTTTATTTGAATGTATTGTTTTTGCTTCTAGATTGCAGTTGTGGAAGAAGATGGTCGAGAGGACAAAGCAACAATTAAATGTGAAACTTCTCCTCCTCCTACCCCTAGAGCCCTCAGAATGACTCACACTCTCCCTTCTTCCTACCACAATGATGCTCGAAGGTAAGACTCTGCAGGCACACTGCACACTGAATTTGCATGTATTTTCCTCTTTTGTGTTTTGCAGTAGTTTATCTGTCTCTCTTGAGCCAGAAAGCCTCGGGCTTGGTAGTGCCAACAGCAGCCAAGACTCTCTTCACAAAGCCCCCAAGAAGAAAGGAATCAAGTCTTCAATAGGACGTTTGTTTGGTAAAAAAGAAAAAGCTCGACTTGGGCAGCTCCGTAAGTATGCATGTGTTAAGACTTTCCACTGCTAATCTGAATACTTAGTTACTTCTCTTCACAGGAGGCTTTATGGAGACTGAAGCTGCAGCTCAGGAGTCCCTGGGGTTAGGCAAACTCGGAACTCAAGCTGAGAAGGATCGAAGACTAAAGAAAAAGTAGGTTTGGGGATTTTTCCCTCTTTTTCTAAAACTCATTTAATGAATTGTTTCTTATTTGAAGTTTTCAATCCAGAATTGACTAGTTTATAACAGAAGAAGGTTCATTCAATTGTAGGAGATCTGGAAGATCAAGGTGAGGAAACTGAAAAGTTGAAGGCTCTCATTTTGAAATATAAGACATATGTTTGCTGGTCATTTCTTCTTCTCCTGACTGAATATATGCTGATGTTGGCAAGGAAAACATAATGTCAATAATTGGATCTGATCTCATTCATTAGATGGTAACATAACCTATTTTTTTATGTTAATTAAAACTTACTTGCCAATTACTCACAATGGTCTTTCACTGAAGAATATTTATTCTTGACAGAATCTTTCTTACTATTAACATAGCCTTGACACTTCTGACATGGAGAGAAAAATAATGAGGCTATATGCTACTATAAATAAATATGTGTAGAAAAGAATGTATCAATATTTACAATAAGAAAAATTAATCAGAAAAAACTTCTCTGCAAATATATATTACCTCCTATATGAAGTTTATAATATATTAGCACAAAATATGGGTCATTTATAACTATAGATTTTTGTCTTTTGCAGAACACATTTGTTTGAAAGTCATGAGGTGAAATTCTTAACATTCTAAAGTGATATAGCTGCTTGAAATAGTTCTTAACTTTATTTACTATGGAAGAGAAGAAAGCTCATAAAAACTATGAGAAATCAGATAATTTATACGAATTGATAACAAAAATATTAGAAATTTGTGCAATGCTTTTTGAGCAGTATCTTTTAAATTTGTGTTTTCTGTTTATTTTCATATTTTATCTTATATTTTATATTTTAAGGTATTTATACTGTGTAAGTTTTCTATTTTAAAAAATGATCAAGGAACATCTAATAAATATTAGGTTTCACTACGTGCAAATTTAATCAACTTGTTTTATAGGGAAGTGATTCCTAGATAGCTAGTAGGCTCAGAAAGATTATGTTGTCCATGGTGATAACTAGTCCCAAATGCTTTTGGCAATTTTCCTGGAAAGCTCAGAAATTGCCTATTTTTTCAGAGCTCATCGTAGAGTTCACAGGTATGTTGACAAGAAAATCATTTTAAAATCTAAAAACTATCTCCTTTTGGTCTTAATTTCATTTCTGTGGGGTGTATGATGTGAAAAATATGATAAATTTCTTGGGACAGTGTAGTGCCAGTGTTTATGAACATTTCTGCTTTTGTTTATGTGAAAATCTAAGGAGTTTCCCACAGATGCTGTGGAGTTAAGGCCAAAAATATGCATTTTTTTCAAAGTGCCGATTTAATAAAAAGTACACGGTTTCTCTGAATGAATGCCTTGAGAGGAGGCATGTGCAGGGTGTTCCATTGCACATCAATCTTTTCTTTATAATAATTGTGCGATAAAAAAGAAGATGCTCTAACTTGCCTAATTTCTGACATAGGAATTTCTGCTTTCTATTTTGTTATATTGAACATGTTTTATGAGTTGTAGTAACAATTTTATTTTTTAATAATTAGGCTATTATGCTTGTAATATATTTTTAAAACAATACTCTCATGAATTTTTGTTGAATTATTTAACTTCCATATTTTCTCAATGCCTCTACTACATCCAGGGAGCAAGTGGGTTCTTCAAAAGCTATATGTGTATCAATGTCGTTTTAGTGATGATTTCTGGTAATATTGGTGAACCAATATAATTTATGGATGTTTCCCCAAAAACAACATTTATAAACACCTATTCAAATAATTAAATATTTCTACCACTGAAAGAGCCACAATAGACACAAACTTGATGTTTATTTTGCCAGTCAAATAGAGAAGGAAGTAATATGGCCACCGAAGAAGAGGAATAGAACATTTTTACACTTTCTTATGTTCTGATTACTAGCCATATATGTTTACCAAAATAGTAATTATTATTACAGCATTGGTTGGAATAATAACATTATGGATCTGGAATGGACTTTACACATTTCTATTGCCAGGGATTGTGTTGAGGAAATTGAAGATCAGAATCTGCTAATAATTTTGACCAAACTGTGTATGAGAAATAGAATCTAGATTTTCAGATCCTCAAACTAGGAAGGACATTCTTCACTTCAAGTTGCTGCCCATTCTAATGTCTGCTGTTCTTTTTTCTTGGGCCTTAGCAGTAGGCTTATAAAGCTATATAAAAATCTAAGTGCCAATTAATAAGTTATTGTTTCTACTGGTAAAATAGCATGGAAGTGGCCTGAGGTAAAGAATGTCCTTTACCAAGATTTCTTGATTTCCTCCTGGGATGTACTCGAGGCTGGGAAAATGTGGTCATGCATGTTTCAGAGTGGCTCATACTCAAGACATAGACTTATTGGTCAACTATTAGAACTACCCTCAGCCTGACTATGCTTTTCGACGCAGTGAGTATGTGTGTCATGATGAAATACAAAATGGCACCATGTCTTTCTCATACCTGAGCTTTCTCACATCTTAAATAATGCTCTTGTTTTATTCCATGGTTTTCTTTGGATTGAACTGTATCCATTAACATTTGTGTGCTTTTCTTTTCCATCCGTCCTTCTCCATCTCATGAAAAGCACATCTGGGTAAGTTGAATCACAATGGCTGCTGAACATGTTTATTTTCAGCGCCATCTTTTTTTTTCTTTTTTCAGAGTATTACTCTTTTGAGTTGTAACACAAGCTGCACTGCCTCTGACCTGAAATGAAAATCATGAAGCATATTTATTTCCACACAGTAAAAGGAATCATTGGTTCAGAGAAATGTTCACATTTTAATTAATTATGTAAGCTTTTGGGCACTTGTATTTCTTCAGTTTTATTATACACATGTCAAAAGACATTCTAGACTCCTTCCCTCTAGTTTTCAAGTAATTCCCTAAAGGGTCAATGTGGCAAGCAGCCAGGCTCAAGTCATACTTTGAGACCACTCAGGTACTATTGATTGTGCTGCCTGTCTGAATTGCCTCCACCTTTCTTTCTTTCTTTCTTTCTTTTTTTTTTTTTTTTTTTTGAGACAGAGTCTTGCTATGTTGCCCAGGCTGGAGTGCAGTGGCGCGATCTCGGCTCACTGCAAGCTCCGCCTCCCAGGTTCATGCCATTCTCCTGCCTCAGCCTCCCGAGTAGCTGGGACTACAGGCACCCACCACCACGCCTGGCTAATTTTTTGTATTTTTGGTAGAGACGGGGTTTCACCGTGTTAGTCAGGATGGTCTCGATCTCCTGACCTCATGATCCACCCGCCTCGGCCTCCCAAAGTGCTGGGACTACAGGCGTGAGCCACCACGCCGGGCCGCCTCTACCTTTCTTAATGTTCCACCTGTGTTATGTTCAAGAGACAAACTTATTCATCAATGAATAGAACGGCACATATCTGAAAAGGGTTAAATGCTGTTCTTCCCTGGAGAGCTTTTACATATAGAGAGCCAAGAATAATCCTTGGTTTTGGTTGAATGTGTGTTGTTCCCATTGTTTCCTGTACTACTGGTTGATTTCTAAAGCTTTAAAAACCTGAATTACTCAGATAATGGCTTCAAATTTTAAATCCTTTTCTTTGAGCTAAAATTAGAGTATTTATCTATTCCTAACAGAAATTTGACTTCAAAGTAAAAAAGTAAAATAAAATATGCATAATATTTACATTGGTGTAGACTACTGCATTTGTAACATGGTGAGCTCATTAAAACACTTTGGACTGAGAAGAAGGTATTGCTTTTAAATTTAAAGCAGTGTTATTTTTTATCAATAAAATGACTGCAATGAGATACAATTATCCAGGAAACTATTAAACATATTACTAGTTGGCTATATAAATATTTTGTATGCCAGTACAAATTCTTGTACTTTGTAATATTACTTTATTAACTAGTAAGGTTTATATTATTTTTAATATAATTTTAAGTTACAGTTGCCATTGCCAAAATGACTTGGTGATGTATTATTTGCTTCAGTTAGGATGTTTTACAATATTGAGGAATTAAGAAAAGCTCTAGTAAGGTGTTCTTAAAAATGCAAGGCAGGTTTTGTTTAGAGTACTCGTCAACCATGTTGGCCAAATGAATATTGTAAGCTCTTTTTGAAAATAACAAATATTATAGACATTGAGTTTTAAAACACAGTTTTCATGTCATCATATAAATTGTCTTCTGTTTTCTAATGATTTTTAATTTTTCAGAGGAAAATAATTTCAAGAAATAAAACTTAATTCCCCTGAGTCCTTATTGAATTAAATATTGAAAAACAATGAATGAATGATGCATTCTTATTAATGGACTGTAAGAAACTGATATAATGGACTTCATTCTACAATTCGGTTTCTTATTGTCTTACACATGCTCCTCGAACTTAAACATTTTAGGACCTTAACACCATTTCCCTAGTACAATTACTAAAAGAAAGCTTTGGATAATATAATATCAGGGAAGATAGTACAACATAGTGAAGATGACATAGGAAGATGTGAGGAGCAAACAACACTGAATTAGGAATCAGAAGATAGAGTTTAAATTCCATCTTCCCCACTTACTTGCTACATGGCCCTGAGTGACTGACATATTCTTTGTACTTACTAATATTATTATCTACTTGTCTGTACCTTCAGAAGCATACAAACTATACACTTCCAAACTGGGTAAAAGAGGGCTTAAAATTAGATGAAACACTAGAGCAATCTAATCTAAGTGGTATTCATATAACCTGAAAAATTACAATATTCTCCAGTAGGTCCCCAATTACTATTAGGAAGTGACTGGAAAGTACAGACTATGGTGTCTTGCAAAAGTGAAATTGTTTAATGGGGAGGAATATAAGCCCCTCTCATTTTCAATAACAGCATAAATAATTGTATGATTCAATCATATTTGTGTGTATGTGTGTGTGTGTCAGGGGGGTATTTATACCTTTTTAATGGCTTTGAAAATATTTAAATTCAAAATACAGTAAGGAAGGAGATTACATAACTCGCAACTCAATTCCCAAATACATTTCTTTCCTGAGACTATGCCCTATATTTCAGAGAAGCTTGAAGATAAACGGTTTAAATATGAATGAATTTTAGTTCCAATGTAATGAAATTATTTGAAATCTAAACAGCCTAGCATGTTTTACTGGAATCTGAATAAAACACTACTTAAATATGTCATGGATTTTCATACATTTTCACCAAATGTGAAAATATGCAATAATAGGATACACAGGCACACACGCTTGCACTTGCACATACACAAAATCACAGTATGCTTTGCTTTCAAATCAAGTCAAATTTAATGTTGAATTTGAAACTCTTAATTTTATGAAGCTAAATATGTATAGTTAGGTAATCAATCTTCTGAAGCAACTGATTGGAATTTGTAACATATTTCTGTTTAGAATAATTATGTTAACTAAGATATACATGTTCAGCTTGCAGATGTTAAAAAAAATAATTGAGTTGGCACCATACTTTGCATTTGCTGACCAGAATTTCAACTAGCTTCTCAAATATGTAGTTTTAGTTTTTACAGACTTAATCAAGTATGGATTCCTGAATAATAAGTCCATTCTTTGGTTGAAATTTGAGGAGGTTACATCCTATTTACCCTCTTGAAAGCTGAATTTTAGTGAAACAATATACATTTTACAATTAATAATAGTGTGAAGTCTGTGTACATTTCCTGCTACTATTATGTAAGGAAGATTTATTTTCTGTGATGCAAAATTAAGTATATTGCATTGTCACATTATTTGACTTATATTTTATTCTTCATTCTTATCAAGCCACATATGTATTTCTTCTGGTTTTATCAGTAAGTACTTCTTATGTGCCATAGTAAATCAGTAGCTCTGAAGGTAAATTTTTCACCCAGAGAATTATTTTGTATGGTTATTACAAAATCAATTGAAATGAAATGAATGGCAACAAATTCAACTTTTCTATCTCATTCATTTAAACTAGGCTAACTTTTCTCTGGCCAAGATGTACAACCTGATATTACTAGGGAATAACAAGAAAAGAAAAGCCACAGTTCGTTTGTTCTTTTATAATGCTGAGGATTGAAATGTGTGACAATAAGAAGGTAAAGACCTTATGTATTAACCAGGAAGTCAAATAAATGTATGCCACTTCTAAAAACAAATGAACCATAGGAAAAGAAAGAAAAGTAGGGGACCATTATTTTATTTTACACTTACAATAAGGAAGGTGCTATTATCCTCATTTTTCAGTTATGAAAAATTTCAGAAATGTTAATTGGCTAAGAGATGGCATGGAGGTTAAGAGAGCTGACTCTGTGGACAGGTTATTGGGGTTCAAATTCTGATTCTGCACCTCGACGGTTCCATGACTCCAACTGGCCTCTGTTCTTCGGTGTTCTCATCTGCAAATGTGTGTCAATATGTATCTTATTGGATTATTATGAAAATTAAATGAATTAATACACATAAAAACACTTAGGATAGTGCTTCATAGGTAGTAAGTGATAAATGCACATTAGTTACTGTTTTGTGTGATCCAAAGCCTAATTTGTCTGCATCCAGAACCTTTGCTCTTTCAAACCACTATATTTCATCTTATAAGAATATGAACTGGTTCAGATGAACAGGAGAGCGCATTAGATGTATCTCAATTATAGCACTTACTGTATTAAATTGTAATGCAATTTATTTAATTATATTTAGATTACATTTTAAATTTTAAGTGAAAGTATAATAAGTACAAGTATAATAGATACAAGTTATGGTATTTGCATAGAAGAGAGAGTTAATTCTGCCTGGGAGAGGACTTAGAATCTTAATAGAAAAAAATAAAGCATGAGTTCTGTCTGAAGGATAAGTTAAAGTTGTTATGATGGTGATGTGAAGAAGGATGCTCTTGGCAGAAGAAAAGGGCATATAGCAAGACATGGAGGGGTAAAATCGAATGAGGTATTTGGGTAATAGCAAATATTTGTGTTAGTTGAGCAGAAAAAGCCAGGGAGACAGCCAGATTGTGAAGCGTCTTTGTGTAAGATATTTGGCCTTTATTTTGAGGACAGTCAGGGAGGCTTTTAAACAGGTGAGTCTTACAAAAAGATTTGTGTTTAGGAAGGTCTCAGTGGAGGTTGGAAGGGACAAGTTACCAAATGAGAGATAGAGAGATTCTAGGAGCCCATCACCATCATCATCAATTGATGAGGGCTTAAACAAAAGCTTTGGCAGTATTCAGTTAGTCTAGAAAATGTCTTTCTGAATGTTAGATATAACATTGTAATCTTTTCTGCAGCCAACCTGGGTAACTGTGATGCAGAATTCTTATTTCTTTTTGAGATGCAATGAACAGTTGGAAGTTATAAAAATATAGAATACTTTAAAAATGCCCTATAATCAAGGATCCTAGGTGATTGTCAACATTGTGAGTTTTTTGGATTACAATTTAGCAGTCATTCAAAAGATGTTCTTGACTAGAACATCCAGAGAAAGATGCATGATACGGTTGAAGAACAAACTCTTATTTCCAGGATTTTACTGTCTTGGGTTGGAGATGAGGCTGCGGGCACATGGTGGTAACCAGTGATCTCTATGAGTGAGATTGACACTACAGGCTTCCAGATTTTAAAGGAGAAGAGGATAATTGTAGATTGGGCTGATCACAAAATATTTCATATAAAAGGGAAGCCAGGAGTTAAGTAAACACAAGGTTGTTGATAGTTGAAAAAGTAGCGATCAACTTACCAGCTCTGGGAAGTGGTATTTGCAAAGGTGGAATTGGTAATGCACAAACTGTGAAAGTACTTTTCAATTCTGGTTAGAAGGAAAGGTAATTAGATAATTAAATCAAGATTAAACCAGGAATCTCTTTGTAATGAAGATTAAAAATAATCTTTTAGACATTTGAGGAAAGACTGAAGGGGCTTTAGAGGACAGTGCTATGATTATTTAAAGTAAAACCTGGCCAGGCACAGTGGCTCATGTCAGTAATGCCAGCACTTTGGGAAGCTGACGTGAGCAGATCACTTGAGGCCAGGAGTTCGAGACCACCCTGGCTAACATGGTGAAACCCCATCTCTACTAAAAATACAAAAATTTAGCCAGGCATGGTGGCACGTGCCTATAATCACAGCTACTCAGGAGGCTGAAGCAGGACAATCACTTGAACCTGGAAGGCAGAGGTTGCAGTGAGCCGAGATCAGGCCCCTGCACTGCAGCCTGGAAGACAGAGTAAAACTCTGCCAAAAAAAAAAAAAAAAAAACAACGAAACAAACAAACAAACAAACAAAAAACAGTAAGAAAGAAGCTCACATTTATTGACCATTGCCTTTTGTGTGAGTTACTTTTGTAATCATATTACACATATTTTCTTACAAAACCTTTGTAAAAACCCTATTAGATGGGTTATCAGCTTCATGTTCCACATGAGGAAACTGAATCACAGCAAAATACAGTGACTTGTTATGGATGTGCAGCCCAAAAGGACAGGCAAAGGAATCAAGCTCAAGCAATTTGATTTTGGGAGCCACTTTCTCACCCACTCTGCCATAAAGTTTATCTTCCAGGCAGATTTTTTTTTTCTTTAATGTCAGTGTAAGAAGCCTGGAGAGAAGGACCAATTAAAGGCTGAGAAAAAAACTGTGGTAGCAGTGACAATAGAAAGTAAAGGAAGATACATTAGAAAGTATGAAGGGGAAAATGACAGGCATCAAATAGAAGGTGAATGAAATGGCCATCATGAGTGACAGAGGGGACAGTGCTGTATGGTATTTGGACAGTCATACCACAAATTGGCATCCCAGAATAGCATGCTAAAGTGAGAGGTCTGTGAATAAAGTCTCTTTTCACTGACAGAGATAAACCATCCACAGTAGGAAGAATGAGGAGGAGACATACTGTTCCCTATGGTCTGTGACTTTTTTGAGTAACTAATGAATTTCATTTTTCAGAATTGCAAATATAAACACTAACAAATTCAAGTTTTACCATTCCAATATAGTTGCCAATAGGATAGCTATTTATGGAAAGGATTGTCTAATAAGTAATTTTAAATAGTTGAGACATGGCTCATGCCTGCAGGAGATTATAGTGTAGCGGAAATAAGGCTGTGTACATACGGTGAACGGCCTACCAGAGTCTTGCACATGATATGAGTGGCATCACTCAAGGGATAGAGAAAATTTGAATGGTATGAATTGAGGAAAGGCCATTCCAAATGGAGAGAAAGTCAGTAGAACAGAAGAGGTAAAGTGCAAAGAATGGTGAGTATCCATTGTAGCTAGAGAGAATAGATACAGTAGGTAAATCTGGAAATGCAATTTAGGGGCAGATCAAGAATGACCTTAAAGGCCATTCTTCCAATAGTAAATTAAAAGCCATTATAGAAATTGGAGTTATATAGTAAGCTAATAAATATGTTTACTGAGTTATATAGTAAGCTAATAAATGTTTACTTTAAGGAGGTTAATCTGATGGTAGCACACACAATGAATTGCTTTGGGAAAATAAGAAAAAATTGGAGAACGGAAATTAGTTATCTATTGAATACATATTGGCTGCTAGGTGCTTTTGTAAGTATTATCTTATTTAGTTCTTATAAATTGAGATCAATTTATAATCATCTTCAAATATGGGAAAATTAAGTCTCAAAGAGATTAAGTACATAGCCAAAAAACACATAGCTGGTAAGAAGTTAATTTGCCATGCATTCATTCATTCAGTTATGATTTATTGAATGTATGCTGTGTGCCTGAATCCCTATTCCAATAACCTCTCACCATTTCTGCTGCCACAGCTCAGGACAAAGCAACCATTATCTTCTGCTTGAAAATTGAAACAACCTTCTAACTTGTATCCTTAGATCACAACTCTGGCCTGACTCAAGTCCGTGCTATCCTCAACAGCCAGAAATGCCTTTATAATGTACAAATTATTTTATGTTCTTGTGCTTAAACCCTCTGATGGCTTCTTACTATGTTTAGAATAAACTCCTCTTCAGCTCCCAAAGCCCAACATGTTCTTGCTTTTCTCTTGTCTAC